GCGCCCAGCCCTGAGTTAGATTTTAAGAAGATCTCTCTGGCTGCTGTATTGAGAATAAAGTACTGGGGGCAAGAGTTGACACAGAGGCAACTTTTAGAAGGCTACTGCAATAATTCAGCCCGAGTAATCGTGGCTTGTGGGAGAAGTGTAGGAATGGAGATGAGAAGTCAGATTTAGGATATATTGTGTATACATAACGGAGAGGTGTAGTCAGAACAGATGTGGAAGCAAGACAGGGCAAGGCTGACTCACGGCTTTTAGTCTGAGCAGCTGAGTAAAAATGGTACCGTTTACATCAAATAGGGAACGGTGGTGAAGGAGCAGGTTAGAGGGGAAACAGGGAGCATGGCTTTGGACCCTTAACGTTTGAGATTCGACAGAAACCCTGGTTCACGGAATTGATCCAAGCTACATACTGATAATTGGGATTAGTGAGTTACAATGGCGTTGCAAGCCATGAAACTGGTTCAGACCGGCTGAATGAGCGGGACAGGAAGGGGCTGAAACACTTGAGTCCTTGTGAGAGCCCCAGCTCCAGGGGCAGCCTCGGGGGAAGCTCCCCGGGCGATGACTGCGGTAATGGAGCCGTAGGAGCTCCACGAGGTGCAGGTTCAGCGTCTTAGAAGGATGAGCAGCGGCTCGCCACAGCTCGGAGGCGGGTGGGCAGCGCTCCAGGCCGAGGGCCCCGCGTCGGCAAAGACACAGGACCCACGACAAGGCGGCCACGGCCTGAGTCAAAAGGAAGGCCGCGCGCCTCCTCTCCAGCCCGCAGCAAGCGGGTGCCACGAGGCACTCAGCCGGTCCCCGAAGTTCCTCTCACGCGGCCCCAAGACCACCACCGTAGTCCAGGCCAACAAGCGCTGCCGGGACTCCCGAGGCCACGAATGAGCCGGGAGCCACCAGTAGCCGGCCAAGTCTCGCGAGAGCGCGGCCTCGCCCTCCCAGCATGCCCCGCGCCGCCGCCGCTGCCGCCGCCGCCGCCGCCGCCGCGCCGCGGCTTGAGGGCGGGAGGCTGGGGGAGGGTAGCGGAGCCGGCGCCGCCGCCATGTTGGGTCTGAAGCGGCTGCTGTAGGCGCCGACGGAGCGAGCGGGCGTGCGGAGCGGGCGACAGTGGCGTGGGATCTGCCTCTCTGCGAGCAGCTGGGAGCGGCGGCGGCGGCGCCATGAGCGGGGGCACCCCTTACATCGGCAGCAAGATCAGCCTCATCTCCAAGGCGGAGATCCGCTACGAGGGCATCCTCTACACCATCGACACCGAAAACTCCACCGTAGCCCTTGCCAAAGGTACGCGGGACCGGGCCTCAGGGTGGGGGCCGCACACATCTCATATCCTTTGTTTTCTTGCCAGTTCGATCCTTTGGTACAGAAGACAGACCGACAGATCGTCCAATACCACCTCGAGATGAAGTCTTTGAATACATTATATTCCGTGGGAGTGACATTAAAGACCTTACTGTTTGTGAGCCACCAAAACCACAGTGTTCTTTGCCTCAAGACCCAGCTATTGTTCAGGTAACTGATGGTAAATTTGTCTTGGAGTACAGGCTTGGAAACATAACTCATGATTTTCCTTCAGTCCTCACTAGGCTCATCGACTTCTTCATTCCAGTCCATGGGTTCTTATGGACCTTTCGGCAGGATGCCCACATACAGTCAGTTCAGTCCGAGTTCCTTAGTTGGGCAGCAGTTTGGTGCTGTTGGTGTTGGTATGTTTTCTTTTTCTTTTCTTTTTTTGTTTATTTTTTTATCATTTAAAAACATCTCTTTAAGCTGGAAGCTCTTTGACATCCTTTGGAACAGAAACATCAAACAGTGGTACCTTACCCCAAAGTAGTGCGGTTGGTTCTGCCTTTACACAGGATACAAGATCTCTAAAAACACAGTTATCTCAAGGTAAGCTATCTCATCCCTAAAATATTTCCATTGGGTAGTTTGTTATCTTTTGGTTACATTTTAGGTCGCTCAAGCCCTCAGTTAGACCCTTTGAGAAAAAGCCCAACCATGGAACAAGCAGTGCAGACCGCCTCAGCCCACTTACCTGCTCCAGCAGCTGTTGGGAGAAGGAGTCCTGTATCAACCAGGCCTTTGCCATCTGCCAGCCAAAAGGCAGGAGAGAATCAGGAGCACAGGCGAGGTAGAACTTTAGCTGTTTACTGTTCCTTAATTTGATTTGGCACTTTGCATGTCTTCTTCTGTAGCTGAAGTACACAAAGTTTCAAGGCCAGAAAATGAGCAACTCAGAAATGATAACAAGAGACAAGTAGGTAAGTTCTTGGATCTAAAAGTCATATTCTATATGTCCTTTGTATATATTCTTTATTATCATAGCTCCAGGTGCTCCTTCAGCTCCAAGGAGAGGGCGTGGGGGTCATCGGGGTGGCAGGGGAAGATTTGGTATTCGGCGAGATGGGCCAATGAAATTTGAGAAAGACTTTGACTTTGAAAGTGCAAATGCACAATTCAACAAGGAAGAGATTGACAGAGAGTTTCATAATAAACTTAAATTAAAAGGTAAGCTTTGATTTTTCTTTTCAGAAAATAATTTGACTTTTCTGATATGTGCTTTTGTTCTTAGAAGATAAACTTGAGAAACAGGAGAAGCCTGTAAATGGTGAAGATAAAGGAGACTCAGGAGTTGATACCCAAAACAGTGAAGGAAATGCCGATGAAGAAGATCCACTTGGACCTAATTGCTATTATGACAAAACTAAATCCTTCTTTGATAATATTTCTTGTGATGACAATAGGTACAGTTTTTAAGCTGTTCTTTTATCTTATGGATATGCTGAAGATTATTTGCTTTTATAATAGAGAACGGAGACCAACCTGGGCTGAAGAAAGAAGATTAAATGCTGAAACATTTGGAATCCCACTTCGTCCAAACCGTGGCCGTGGGGGATACAGAGGCAGAGGAGGTCTTGGTTTCCGTGGTGGCAGAGGGCGTGGTGGTGGCAGAGGTGGTACCTTCACTGCCCCTCGAGGATTTCGCGGTGGATTCAGAGGAGGTCGTGGGGGCCGGGAGTTTGCGGATTTTGAATATAGGGTAAGTGTTACTGTTAATAAATTCTTTGGGGTTGACATGCATTTTACAAGACTCAAAACATTTTTACTTGTTTTTGTTTTGGGTGAATTGTTTTGAGGACATTAGAATAACTTCCATTTTGACTTTTCAGTAGAGGATATACGTGATTCAGATGTATATATAAAGACATTATACAAAAAAAGACAGTATAGTATCACCTTTATTTCATGTTAACAGAATATACTTTTAACACCCAAAGAGTCTATCTAGGAAGCACATACTCCCAGAATGGAAGGGCAAGCTTTAACATTTAATAGCAGTTAACATTTATATAGTATTTACCAAGTAACAAGACATTGTTTTAAATATTTTTTTACATATTAACTTATTTAAACTGCACATCAACTCTGTGAGGTAGGTTCTATTATTATCCCCATTTTACAAGTGAGGAAATGGGTATAGAGATATTAAGTAACTTGCGAAAGGTCACATAGCTAGTAAGTGATGGTGCTGGGTGTTGAGCCCAGCAAGTTGTTTCCTGAGTCAGTACTCTTAATTTGGTTTTGTTGAAAATTCACTACATTTTCCCTGGTTTTCTCCTTTCACCATGAAATTGAAAATGTTTCGATATATTGGCCTTCAGGAGCTACTGCTAGAGAATTCTGTAACTCTGTATAGTAGCCTTATGTGTATAATGTAGCTTTTGACAGGTGTCTGTAAATTAAGTCAGCATAGTAACTATCTCAGTTAACAGTAAACTATCTTAGTTTATTGATTTTAGAAGTAGTGGAGAGGAAGGGCTATAACAGAAAGGACCAAAATCTTGTAAAGAGTTCCACTTGTAATAGCAACAGGCAGCTGGAAACAGAAAGACCTGTTAGCAGGAGTTCCATTGCCCAGTACTTAAAACTGGCCATTGTTGAGATCTCTCTGGAAAGAGATCAGTATTAGTGGCTTTTGGACCTGCTCTATTAATTTTAATGCTTTTGATATTGTGCCATCACAGCCAAGACTGCCAAAAATTATACTCAAGTCACCAGCTTATGCCATCCAGCCGTTGGTGGCCTTATGTAGTTGCGGGACTTCTGACTTGCAAAATCACCTTCCCAGCTAGGAGAATCTGTCTTAGGAACTCCAGAATAGCCCTCGCTTATCACTGTTACTGCCCTTAAGTTTGCCAGTGACACCTTGCTTACAGAATTCAGCAGTAGTATTTTCACAAATATTTTATTTGCCATTAACTCCTCTGCAATATTTGACACTGACCAACCACCCAATTTGGGGTCTTTCTTCCTAGTCTTTAAAATACTCTTCTAGGTTTTCAATTTATACTCTTCCTAATTTTTTAATACTCTTCATTCTTTTTTTTGGGGGGTGGAGGGTGTCAGGGTCTTGCTGTGTCACCCAGACTGGAGTGCAATGGCATGATCATAAGTCACTGCAGCCTCAACCTCCCAGGCTCAGGCAGTCCTCCCACCTCAGCCTCCTATGTAGCTGGGACTACAGGCATGCACCACCATGCCCAGCTAATTTTTAATTTTTTTTGTAGACACTGGGTCCCACTCTCACTATGTTGTCCAGGCTGGTCTTGAACTCCTGGGCTTAAGCGATCCTCTCACCTCAGCTTCCCAAAGTGCTGGGTTTATAGGTGTGCCATGGTGCTTGTTCCATCCTCCCTTTTGTAAGCCTGTCCTGGACCCTATGTGTTTCTGCACCGCATCTCTATCTGCACTGTTTGCTGTCAGCTTAACCTTCCTCAGACTGATCTCATCATCTTCCTTCTCTCCTGTCATCTCAGCTCTGCCTCCTCCCAGTGTTCCATGTTGGCTCATGGTATACTGCCCAGGCACTAGAGGTATCCATGATTGTGGCCTGTTGCCATTTATTCCTTTGAGATGTCCCTGTCAACTACCATGGTAACCCACCAGTTGGGCTTCAGACCTTCGTCTCTCTTTACCCCACTTTAAGGCAGATCAGCTACATTTTGAACAACCTGTGACAACTCCTTGTTGAAGACCACATTGAGTCAGCTTGGTCTGAGAAAAAGTACATTTAAATTAGACTTGGATCCAGATGAGAATAATAGCAGTAGTTACTAGTATGACCTTTCAGACCCTTGGTTTTGACATTTGTGAATAAAGAGTTGCACCATTTATTCTGAAATAACACCTTTTAAAGATCATTAAACTTTCAGAGTTGGAAAACATCTGAGAGGTCTGACCTGGTTAAAACATAAACCTCTTCTGCAGTATCTCTTATAGGGGCTGGGAGCTTACTCTTCCCAAGGGCATCCATCCCACCCCAGGGATGTTCTAACTGTTACAATCTCAGCTGGGCGTGGTGGCTCACACCTATAATCCCAGCACTTTGGGAGGCTGAGGTGGGCGGATCACCTGAGGTCAGGAGTTCGAGACCAGCCTGGCTAACATGGTGAAACCCCGTCTCTACCAAAAACATAAAAAAAATTAGCCGGGCGTGGTGGCACACACCTGTAATCCCAGCTACTCGGGAGGCTGAGGCAGGAGAATCATTGAACCTGGGAGGCAGAGGTTGCAGTGAGCCGAGATCACGCCACTGTACTCCAGCCTGGGCGACAGAGCAAGACTCCGTCTCAAAAAAAGGAAAAAACAAACCTTCCATGCAGTAACTGTGTGTGCTCCATGTGGTTACTAATACAAACATTTTTTTGACACCATGTCACACTGTTTATCATTTTGAGCCTTTTGTAAAACTCGTATCACATATATTGCAGAATTGAAAATGCATTGTCATAGTTACCTCCATGCATCTTTGTCTACGCTCCTGTATCCTTGACAGATAGTCCAGCCTCTGCTTAGGTGTTGCCAGGAGTGATGGACTCAGCGAACCCTCAGGCATGGCCCAGTGTTTAGGAGGCTCAGTTGTGACATTGTAGTCCCTGCTCTTCTTAATTGTGTGAGGATCCCACTTGATATATTTGGCCTCATTCCTCATTACCCTTTAACCTATCTGATTCAAGCAAGCTGCCTCATGGTTATCTCACATACACATTGTGCTTGATTCCAACTCCATCCCCATTCATTTACCAAATATACAGAATTCTTCAGATATGCCAGGCACTATGTTGAGCATTGGTGCTGACCGATGTAGGCCCAGCCCTTTTGATGTTTACATTTTGGTGGGAGACAGACATAGCTAAAAGTCAGGTCCCCCCTTTCACTTATCCTTTACAGCCTTGCCCAAGTTTTGCTCTGTCTTCTCTTCCTTCCTACACTGATTTCCTCCTCTTCTGACCTGTGGCTATCTGCTTTCTTTGGCACACATTTTAAATACACTGACATTCCCTATTTTTTGTATTTAGTTTTGTTCTGCATCACCAGCTAGATGAGAACCTCTTGGCTTTAGTGAATATGTATTCTACTTTTCTTTCCATGACAACACTCAGCTCAACATGGAGCCATAGTGGGCTTGAAGTAATTGCTTGTCATGTTGATTAGGAATTTGCCACTCCAGCCTTCAGTGAGACCAAAGGTCTGTCAATGTAGCTAGCCTTTGATTGTTCATTCCAGAGTTGAATAATCCTTTCATCTGCCACTAGAGCCCCGAACCCAGCAGCCCTACACCTCCTAAATCATAAAATCATTTCACCTGGCACCTTTAAAGGTAGAAAATGGTGAGTGATCACTGTCACATAAAGGAGATTTACCACTGAAGATTAAACTTGTATCTGAAACATCTAACACTTCCTCCCAGAGATGGACATGGATGACATTTCTGCAGCCTTCATGAAATGAGTTGGCTTTATTTTTTGTGCTATATTAGCATGAGTCATTGTGGTTTGGGGGTAAGCATAAATGAGCTTGGTTGTTTAATGAAAACATGGGTAAAGATAAAATCATAAAGTTTTAGAATCCTTAAAAGAATCAGCCAAACTAGAATCTCTACGCTACCACACTCACATTAGATGATAAGGAAACTAAGGACCCCAAGAAGTTAATTGTCATGATTGAGGTACAAGCTAACAAATCCAAAACTCACTCTCTTGACTTGTGGCCTGATTTTCCTTAAGGGTAATATTGTAAATATAGGCCAGTGCAATGGTGTACACATGTAATACCAGCATTTTGGGAGGCCAGGGCAGGATTGCTTAAGCCCAGGAATTCAAGGACAGCATGGGCAACATAAGGAGTCCCTATCTCTATAAAAAAGTTTAAAAATTAGCTGGAGTGGTGGCACATGCCTGTAGTCCCAGCTACTCAGGAGGCTAAGGCAGGAGGATCAGTTGAACCTGGGAGGTCAAGGCTGCAGTGAGCCATGATCGCACCACTGCACTCCAGCCTGGGTGACAGAGCGAGGCCTGTCTCAAAAAAAAAAAAGAAAAGAAAGAAATATAACCTTATGGTAAGTTTGGTTGTATGGTGTTTTCCCCCTCCCACCGCCCATTCTTTTTTGAGGTGAGAATGGAAATCAGGACTAGCAATAATAATGTAACCAGCTCCTGTTTTATATGCTGCTGTCAGGGAGGTTAAGCCACCATGGTGGGTGATAAAAATCACATCTGTGTTTCCTCAGATGGGGTTCAAAGACAACAAGGTGTCTGAATGACTCAGCATAATGCTCTCTCTCCTCTCCCCCTTTCATTTTCTCCTTTCTCCCTCTCCTGTCCCCATCTCTTTCTCTTTTTTTTTTTTTTTTTTTTTTTACCTTTCAGAAAACCACAGCTTTTGGACCCTAAAAGGTCTGGATTGATCGTACTGCTTTCTGAAAGGTAAAAAAAACAAATACTTTGGGAGGTGTGAA